TAAGATGCCAGGTTTCTTCAGTGTAGTTAATATTTTGCCTTTTGCAATTAAAAAATATAATATGGAGAGGCACTTTGAGACAACATAAGTATCCTGTTATTCCTCAACCTCTCATCAACTCGTTTTAGCATCCATCCATGATTCTTACCTGAGTCAGTCCCTATGATCACGCTTGTCACGTGGGGATTTCTCATCCTAACTAGAAAGAAGAGTTTTCATTCCCCCCCCATTAGTCTGTTTATTTTGTATCCATGTGGACTCATGGACTCCTAGTTTCTTAGTTTAACAGTAAGTTATAATAATACATTTTTATCATTTGATAAGAGAAATCTCTTCACGCTAGCTGCTGTCTCCATATTCTTTGAACATGACTTGACTTTTTGGCACAGCAAGATATTCTGGGCTCACTTATTCTTTTCCTGCCCCAGTCCTAGAATCAGCCATCTCCAAGGAGCTCTGGTTCCTTTTAGTGGAGAAAGGCATTTAGAAACCAAGATTTTGGCCAGGCATAGTGGCTCATGCCTGTAATCCCAGTGTTTTGGGAGGCTGAGGCAGGGGGGTCACGTGAGGCCGGGAGTTTGAGACCAGCCTGGGCAACATAGTGAAAAGCCGTTTCTACAAAAAAAAAAGAAAAGAAAAAAAAACCAGAGAGAGAAACCAAGATTTGGGATTTGGGTATTAGATGTGCTCATTGCTTCATTGCTACTGGGGGTCACTGCTTCTCAGAAGACAGATCTTGGCGATAGATGTCTGCCTATACATGCACACATGCCTCTATTCAGTTATTTCCAGGAGAACCTGTGAGTTTACACTGATGTCTCTAATCCTGATCTAGTGCTGTGGGGTTCATTCTGCCCTTTTCCATTTCCATATTTGTCACTCCCCCCTCCAACAGTGAAACCTGGCTTCCTGGTTTTCACAATGTATTTATGTATTTGCTCAATTCTAGAATGTCAGAAAGTAGTTTCAAAATTGCTAACTTCTGCAAAAAGAGGTCTAGTGATCAGAATTCAGTATTAGAGCTCTTTTCGACTTCAGACTGAGAGCATATAGTCCACATTTCAGGTGTTTCTTGGGTTTGTTCCCTGCTGCCCCCTTTCAGTGTGGTTATGTTATTCATTTGAAATACAATTTGGTTCCTTTGTTTCTCTTTGTATTCTATTTGAGAGATTTCCCCAATCTTAGGGATTTTCTCTTCCCTCCCTTTTGTGTGAACCACGGACATTTCCAAAAGGCAGGTCTGTACAAAAAGTTCTATTCAGAGAGGTGCTCCCCCTCCTTTCCACTCCAATCCCTTTTTCCTCTCTACCCAGCTCCCACCCTGCCCTGTAGGGAACCAGTCTCATTAGTCTGTGTTTTTTCCTTCTATGTTTCTTTTTGCTTTAATGAGTAGTTTCTTATTCCGCTCTTTTTCTTCATAAAAAGTAGAATATTCTGAATCCTCTTTCACAGTTTGCCGTTTCTCATTTAACTGTGCGCCTGAGCAGGCTACATTAGTCCTGAGGGGTCCCTGATCCTTCCTTCTGCTCCTGAGGGGTCTGTTGTGGTCTCCATTTTGGCTGTTATGTAGGTGCATGAGAACTGTGCAGTGTGCGTCTAGGTGCTAATGACAGCACAGCCCCCACCAGGCGTTGTGTCTTTTCCACCTGACTCTGGAAGAGTGGTAATGTGGGCAGAGGAGGAAACTGAGGCTCAAAGTAGTCCCATGACCACACGTCACACAGATGTGAGCTGGTCCTAGAGGTTGAGGCCAGACTGTCTGGTGCCAGAACTGAAACTTGTGAATGACGGGTGTACTTGCTCCTCCTGCTGGGGTTCATTGCATGCCTGAGATGCCAAGAGCAGGGCTCGCATCACCCTGGGTGCTAAGGAAAAAGGCCCCAGGGAGGGAAGGATAACCCAGGAGAAAGGAGGAGCTATTCCCCTTATAATTGCTTTCCTTATCATTCTTTTAAAATTTGTTGTGTGTACATGTTTTGTAATGAGTATAACACATCAATAGAATAGGGTTTATGTACTCAAAGTTGTGTGCTCAGAAAAATTTTTAAAAATGATAGTGATATGTGATCAAAAAAGTTTGGAGATCACGGAAAGAGAAGCTCACTCAGCTGTCTTGAAGTGGAGAGAGCCCTGGCCTGGCCTTAACATCCAGAGATGAGGGCTTGTGATCCCACCTGCTCCTGCTATGGGGGCAACAAGACATTCATTCACTCAATCATTCGTTCATTCATTCATTCATTCATTCAGTATGGCTGAGCGGTGAGGTTAACACAGTGAGCAGGAAGGTGCTGTCCTGACTTCAGAGAGCATCTGCAAGTCCAGATGGGGATCTTCATGGCTGGAAGGACAGTGAGGCCTGTCAGGGAAGGACACAGTGCTGTGGATCACCTAGGAGGGGCTTGTAAGTGAGGTTTGGGGGTTAGATGTGACTTCCAGGGAGAAGAGTGACGCCTAAGTGTGTATGAGAGTCCTCTGGTGTGAGGCTTGGAGAGGAGGGAGTGTAGCTGCTGGCCAGCACCGTGGAAGAGTTGACTCTGAGCAAATCATTAATCTTTTTGGGCCTTAATTGTCTTCTCTGTAATGGGGAAGGATAGTACCACTGGCCTCTCCAGCAAGTTCTTTGCATCTGCTGAGGCCAGATTCAGGTGTCAAATTCTCAGCTCTGCTGTTGACTAGCCATGTGTCTTTGGGATGTGTTATGTCTGGAGCTTTGCTAACAAAGCTTTCTCACCTTATCTCATTGAGTCCTCCCATCCAGCATTTTCCATATGAGTGCTTTGAGTTTCAGAGAAGTGAAGCGCTTATGGAGGGTCCCACAAGCAGTGGGAGCCGGGACGCAGGGCTGACTACTACACCTGGGCCCGCCTTTTCACCACAGACTGTGTGTGCTTGTCATACTTAGACTTTGCTTGTACTTGGGAAAGGAGTTCAGTTTGCTTTAATGTCACTTTAATGCTTTTTAGAATTCATTTCCTTTGTTTATTTTGCAGCGGTATAATTTGCAATGAAATAGTTTCACATTGAGCTTACATGTTTTGATGGCATCTTAATGTTGGCTCCATGGATTTGCAGCCAGATACTTTTGTCATTCTAACTTTCCTATATGATGGCACTATGTGGCAGTGTGGCCATGAACTATGGCCTGGGTTTCCCTTTAGGCCGGCCAGGTAGCCTCTGAGTCAGGTGTTCGGTGTCTCTTGGGTCGTGGAGGACTCTGCACACTGGGGACAAGTGTCCTGTGTGTCAGTCTCCTGTGTAGCTTGGTTTTACTTTGCCATGTCATTGGGTCCTTCCTGGGGTTGGGTTTCACCTAGGAACATCTGGCTGGGCATCATATGTGCAGAAGAGAGCGTCTCTTCGCTCTCGCCCCCTGAGCTGTGGAGGGTACATGCGCACCCCAGAAGCAAAAGCTCTGGCTCCCAGAGGGCCTTGGTTTGCTAGGTTGGCCCTGCTTTCAGTTGCTGTCCTTGTGCCACAGCATATGCTGAGCCATCTGTTCTGCCTTTTTGTTTTGGAAAATGTGGCACAACAGTTAGAGTCTTGCCTAGAAGAGCACTGAAGGCCTTTTAGCACTGGGGCTGTGCCTTAGCCATTTGGGTCCCTTCAGTGCTTGGTGAGGGGCTGGAGCTGGAGTAAGGGCCTGGTACTTGTGTGTTGAATGCTTGTATGCATGTTTGATTATTGTGGCTGAGGGCTCAGGAGAGTGGCAGGAAAGGAGGAGGTGGAGCCCAGAGCAGGGACTTCTTTCCAGGGCCCAACCCACACGTTGGTCTTGCTCCTGGAAGAGCACCTGCCTGTAGAAAGCAGGTCCCTTCTGCCCAGCCCCCCACGGCCCAGCCTTAGCCCCATCCTCTCCTCAAGAGACCCCACAGCTTGGCTTTAGCAAGACCCAGACCCATATCTGAGATTCCAGTCTGAGCCCGCTGAGTGTTGAGTCTCACTGTTTCAGCTCTTGGGTTTCAGTGCCCAAGAAGTGGTACTATAGTGGCATAAAAAAGCCACCCGAAGCTGGGCTCATACCTTAGCTTTGGCACTTACTAGCTGTGTGGCCTTGGGCAAGGTGGGTTGCTTAACTTCTGGCAGCCTTGATTTCCTTACTGTGAAGCAGAGACATACCTCTAAGCAGAGAGTGGTTGTAGGGATTTGGGATGACATGTGTCCAGCACCCAGACACTTGGGCATTGGTTGCCATTATTATTATTAGTATTATTACTAGTATTATTAGTATTAGTAGTATTACTGTTACTGCTACTGATGTTACTGTCACCACCACTGTTAACCCCCATTCTCTCCCTCTACCTCTCCAACCCTACGTTCACCCACAGCACTGGTGTTATACGCCCCCTTAGTGAAGAAGAGAAGACAGGAGCTGGCTCAGAGCATTTATCTGCCCAGCTGCTGTGAGCCCTGAGCTGACCACCAAGGATGCTAAGGGGTTCAAGGAGGACTGCACCTCCCTCTGTCCTTGCCTTCTCATCCTTTTTTCTCCTGACACACCATTGTTTTCGCAAAAGAAAGAAGTAGTTGGAGTCTGGGAAAGAAATCCCCAGGGCCCTGTTTCAGATGATTGTCCCATTTCTAAACTTGAGTTAATAAGAGTAAACAAAGTAGTAGGTAGATTTGCACAGGAGAATATTATTATTCTCATGATTATGTAAATATTTATCTGTTCTGGCTTTCTTATTTTGTTGCTGGTGTCTAATTTCCAAGTCTTGTAATGAAGTGTAATTTGGAGAAGATTTGCAAAGACAGGCACGTAGTGAAATAATTTGATTTGTTCAGTAAACTTGGTTTCAGTTATTCCTTTCCATGAGTTGTTTTAGAACCCCTTCAATTTCTTTGTGATTTGACAACAGCTTTCAGCCCAATGAAGATATGACTCTTAGGCATTGCCAGGAATTCAGAATTGGTTTATAATATTGTCGCTTAATAAGAAAATGCGTTCATTGGCAGGATATAAAATTTATGGGCTTCAAATGGATTTCTGTTTGTAGTTTTAGCCCTCTGTGCTCCTGCCATTCTCGAGGCTATGAGTAAGGTTTTTTAATTAAGTCAAATTGAATTGAATGAGCTTTTATTGAACGCCCACTCTGTGCCAGACACCAGCTCCTTAACCCTTGCACTGCCCTGTAGGTGGCTATGGGGAGCTGAGCCAGAGGAGGTTTTGCCCCATGCTCACGATCATTCAGCTGGCAAACCTGGGAGGTGGGATTTGAAGTTAGGTTTGATTCTCTGGCTTTTTCATCCAAAGCTGATTATAGGCAGACTTGATTAAGGAGAAGAGAGAGGTTGAGTGGCTTTCATGTTATTTCATTGAATCTTGTTTAGTCTTCTCAGCCACCCTGTGAGGTTCATTACATTTTCCCTATTGTATATCTGAGGAAAGTAAGGCTCAGAGAGGTACAGTGATATGCTCAGGGTCACACAGCTGGTAAGAGGCAGAGCTGGGATTTGAACTCAGAACTGCCTGGCTGCAAGGCCAGAGTTCCTTCTAGAACCCCTCTAGGGGTCTGCACTTCCTTTAGCACATGGCCAATTGACCACCTGCCCACAAAAAATGGCCTGGCCCTGGTGGCTAGGGCACCCTCCTGCAGATGGAGGCAAGGAGCAGTAGGGAGTGGGGCTGGGCATCAGTTGCCCAGGTACTTCCTAGCTCTATGCCCTGGGCAAGTGAAGTCCTCCTTTCTGACCCTCCCTGCACCCACTGGTGACTGGTGGCAGAATACCCTCCTGGGTTATTGTTAGGATCACAGACAACATGTGTGAGGCACCTGGCACTTGGTGGGCACTCAGGAAGTGAAGGACCCTGCCCTTTGGCATCTGTTGCTTGTCAGAATGCGTGGTGGATGGCTCTGGCCTCGGTGACGAAGCTGCTGTTGCTTCAGCCCCCGGACTCCTGTGCATCACAGAGCTGATTCAGTGCAGACAGGTGACTCATCTGATGGCATTTTGTGTGGCGTTGTGCAGTTCAGCCTGGTACAGCACGGCCCGCCCACAGCAGGTATTCAAGAGCCGTTAGTGTTTATGAAGGTGATAAAATTGCCTAGATGGAGGGAAGCCGTCAAAATAAGAGCCTTTGCCTGTCTTGTGAAAGTTAACTTGCAAACCTAATGCCTGTGGGGCTGCTGAAAAAGCGTCACCTGGATTTCTCCTTGGAGACAGAACTCTCTGGAAGGACAGCTGGGCAGCCCCTGCTTGCCATGTGGGGGTGGACGCTTTTTATGTGACAGTGAGTTGGAGAAACTAACAGTGGTCTTCAAGGCATTGTGCTCAGCTTAACTCTTTGAATTGCCATAGCTTTAAAATGAATACTAGAAACAGTTATATATTTTTCACACTCTCCATATTTTCTCCATTCAATATAATAAATGTTATCTTGAATGTTTGAGGGTTTTATAGCAAAAATTCCTCCCATTTGTAAAGCATGCTGCAGTGGATGGGAGTGAACTAGCTGGCAGCGCTCTCGTGTGACGTGGCAGAGGCTGAGGGAGTTGCCCAAACCCCACTTCCAGTTGGAGGAAGCCTGGGCCCTGACTTCCAGTGCATGTTCAGGTCCACTTGTCAAGGAAAGGATCCATTGTTAAGAAACAAACATGGGAAACTGTCATGTGAGCGTCCCTAAAAGCAGCATAGTCATTTTCGAGTCACTCTCTGATAAAGATAGAACACTTCATTTAGGCACATTTCAGGATTTCAGAACATTTGGAGTAGTCCTGGGGTGGAAAGCAGCGTTTTCCTTTTTCAATTTCAACCTGACTCCATTCCTCTCTTTATGTGTGTCAGTCATAGCAGGGGAGTGTTTTCCTCTTGGATGCGTTTGCACCTGGCAAATGAATGTGCAGGAATTCTTTGATTGCAAAATAGCTACTCTCAAAATGCAGACAGGCAGCCACAGTCAGGGAGCCCTTCGGCCACGGCAGCGGGGTGGCGCCAGACACCTGGCTTTGAGTCCCGTGGAGGCATGCCACTTAGTCTGTTCTGAGCGGCTGTTTACAGGCGGATAGAAAGGGCTGTAGGATGGGACCCTCAAGGTTTTGGGGCATGGGAGGGGCTGGCCGTCATGATTCAGCATGCTAGCTCTCTGGAGGCTGTGCTGAGCACTGAGGGACACTGGGAGAAAAACACAGGCTCCTGCTTTGTCCATGTGGAAGGAGCCCAGGCTGCCCTGGCTGCTATACGCATCCTTCCAGGCAACCTTCACCTTCTGGTCTATTTAGTCTCATTCCCTGTTTTTATTCCCTTCTTTTATTTAGGGAGAGCCAGAGCAGCAATTCTCAGGTCAGGATTATTTGGGAGATCCATATTACTTCTGATTATTTACGAAGGGACAGGCCGGGGGAGGTAACCACCTCGATAAATTCGTCAGCGAGGCAGCTGGAGGGATGTGTGACAAACATACCAGGCTGTCATTTGGCCAGAGATTGTCTGCACTGGGATTGTTCCCCCAGGATAGTCCTGATGACAAATGTAATTGACATTTTTTATTAACCCTGAAATGATTAAAGATGCTGCTGCTGAATTTGTGTCAAAGTACCCGGTCCCTGGCATTTTGAGAAAGGGATTCTCTGTGGAGCCAATAAACAGCCTGTGTTTTCTTCCTGTTCATCACTTTAATCAACTAAGACATACAGAGCCCTGTCTGGTTTGGTCTTGAAACTGGGCCAGGGAGATAAGACTCTGCTTCCTGGCTTAGGTTTCCAGAACACTCTGGTATGGACATCATGAGGGACACATAGGAGGCACTCTGTTCATTTACCACACAGTCATCAAACGTTTGCTGAGCTCCTTCTGTGTGCCAGGTCCTGTGTGTGATATTGGGCGCTGTCTCCTTGAAGGGTGGTCGCTGTAGAATGGGGGCTAGAAAGATGTTTATGGGGATGATTGTGAGAACTGAGCATTGTAGGGGAAGACTGGGCCACCCTCACTGCCTAGGGGGTGGGGTGGGGCAGGGAAGGCAGTGCAGGGGGTGGTTTGCGTCTTACAGGAAGGGAGTCTCCTCTCCAGACAGGTCTTACCTCTGGAGCTCTCCAGGCAGATGCTGGAAGTGGCAGTGCCCAGAGTGTGTGGGTCTTGGAGTGCCAGAGTGTGGGAACACAGAGGGGCAGCAGGGGAGGGTGGAAGACACACAGGAGAGCTTGGCTGGGGCCTGCAGATGGGCTGGGGGCCACATGGAGCGCAGGTGGACTTTGCTGCTTCCTAGCCTGCCTGCTGAGTTACTGAAGCTCTTGGTCTTGGTTTCCTTATCTGTGAAATGGGACAATCCTACTTTCGCTTCTGTCATAGGGCTGCTGCAGGATGAAATGACAGTAGGAGGAAAGCCCCTGATTGGTGCTTGGCATACAGAGCCTAGTCAACAAGCATCGGTTCCTTCCTAGATGCAGTCTCAGTAGCAGTGGCCAGGTATTGAGCACCTACTGCATGCCAAGCGCTGGGCTGAAGGCCTTGCACTGACTCTCTGTTAGGTATTTTTATTCCCATTTTATAGCTGAGAAACTTGTTAGAGGGTAAAGCAGTTGCTCAGGGTCACACATAGAGAGAGGCAGAGAGAAGATCTGACACCAGGCTGTTGCTCCCAAGGGCTTCCTTTCAGCAGTGCAGGGGCTGGGAGGTGCCAGGAGGAGCAGGAACATGGAGAGGGCCAGCTTTGACTGTGGCCAGAGCCATGCTTGAGCTCTTCTTTTGGAGGGATGGGCTTGGGTTGCAGAGGGTCTTACAGGGAGAGTGTGCTTATCACACTGCTCCTGGATGGACTGATGAATTGAACACTTCCTGAGCACCTGTTTTGTGGCTAGCCCTCTGCTGAGGGTGCACACATTCCCTCAGCCACAAAGCCAGTATTTAGTGAGCACCTACTGCATGCCATGTGGTCCACCAGGCCTTGGGTAGATGGTGGTGTACCAGAGGCAGGGGTCTTCACCCTGGGGGAGCTCCCAGGCTGGCAGGGAAAGAAGGAAAGAAAAAGATCACACATCTAGCATTGTGGATAAGCAACATTTCAGCACTGAAATAGTGGGTCTATGTTATTAACATTTTATATGCTAGGCTCTCCCACACAAAACCAGATCAGAACCCTCTCTCTTGCCCCTGAACTGCATAGGTTTCAAAGGTGATCTGTCCCCTTGTATCTCGACCTGTTGCTCAGGAACCATTCCCATCAGTTTAATTTCTTTTTCCTTTTAATCCTGTGGCTGGCAGGATGTTGCAGGGGCAGTAATTTAATAAAAGTATGCAGTTTGTAAAGCAGCTGCTATTCTGTGTACTAAGCACATTTGCCAACCTTTTCAGGGAAACCTCCAAGCTGTTCTTGGAACTTAGCGATATTGCAGGAAAAAAAACATTCTATTTAATAACATTTCATCCTTTGGGTTCTGCAGCTAATAGAAGCATAAATGGAGGCCATGTCTGAAAGCCATTTCTTTATGTGATTCAGAGAATCAGGACATAGCAATTACACAGTGTATGGGATTTATGGAAACATTCATGCCTAACAAGAAGAAAACAGCTCAGTAAGTTATTTAATTTGAAGTCACAGGCCCGCTGACTGGTTCCCCACCCAGACCTACCGCACTGCTCGGCAGGCCCCAGGCGCTCGCACACAGGTGCCCACTGCTCCCTGTCTCTCTGAGTCCTGCCCGGCTGCAGGTGGAAACCTGGGCCTGCTCTGTGGGGTGTGTTCACACCTTAGGCCAGGGCAAGGTGGAGCTGGGTTTGAATATTGCTCTTCTGACTCCAAGCCTGTCTTTCCTCACCACTGCATATAACAGCCTCATTAGGTTTGTAATACGTGGCAGCTGCATGATCTGCTGGGTAAGAGACACACATTTAGAAAAATTTATGTGCCACATGCTTTTCCTTTCTTTATTTCTCTTTCCCCTGAACTGAGATAAAAAGGAGAGTCACACACAAGCAGATGTCAGAATGACTGCCTTGCTTCGCCCCATCTACTGGAAAAGCCACCGACTGAATTCTTCCTAACACCGTTTCTGTTTATGGCAGATATAGGGTGGGGGTGGGGGGCAGGGCCCTCCATTCTCTGCTTTCCGTGCTAGCCGAAGCCTTAATTCAAAAACAAATTGAGTCCTTCAGCTGTCACTCGATTGTTCCCTCTGATTTTGGGGGATAAATATCATTGCTGCAGCCTCATGTCTCCTCTCTCTCCTTTTCCCCAAAGCTTTTCCCCTTTTATTTTCTCTCTCTGCCCAGAACTCAACATATCTCTGACAAAAGCATGCATTATTTAGAGCCTGTCGCCTCTTGAAGTTCTTTAATTACAGAATTAAACCAAAGTAATGACAGTTTAATTTGTTCTTTCATTAATTGGGAGCGCTCCGGGCTGATGTGAAATGAGCGCATTTGGAAGGCATGAGGAATATGTACTGAGTGATTGGAGCATGAGTAATAATAATTGCTGTCGTTTAGTGCCGGGCGCTGGCTAGGTGCTCCTCATGCATATTCTCTGTTAATGCTCCCTGCAACCTTGAGGAGGAGATACCACCTTCTCTGTTTTGCGGCTTAGGATCTTGAGGCTCAGAGAGGTGAACCAACAGCCACCTGTCAGCCAGAGGAAGAGCCAGGCCTAGACACCAGGAGCCCAGCCCCAGAGCCTTATCCTGTCCATAGCCCCACTTGGCCTTGAGACCAGCAGCTGTGGCCTCAGGATTCTGCAAGGGGTGGCCCACAGGAAGATGGGCACACCTGGCGGGGCATGCCTGAGAAGGACTAAGTTGTGTCTGGCTGAATTTGAGGCTGAGAGGAAACATTTGAACCCGTGAAAATGGAAGGAAATTGGCGGTCAGAGGGAGCTGAAGCCTCACTGGTGCTGATGGAAATTTTGCTACTTCGAAGGTAGCAGTTTGTCCTCCCGGGAGCCCTGCAGCCACTGAGGGGCATGCCTGCGAGTGCATCCGTGCCACTTAGTTGTGGGTCAGGGAGGCTGCTGCAGGGAACCGCAGGATGGACATCTCTAAAGCATATAGTGAAGGGTAGAATCCAGGTGTATGGGGCCCCGTCAGGCCTGCTGGTCCCCCTTACCCTAGCTAAGGCCCATGCCAGAGCTGCTACCTTTCCATGGACACGTCTGGGTCCAGGTGACTTCCTTCTTGCACTGGCCCCAGGCCCCAGGCCCCAGGCCCCACCGTACCTGGCAGATGAAGTGCCTCTGATGCCCCTCCGTGGCCTGCAGAAGTTCTGGGTTGGGCCTTTGGTTTCAGGCCCCTGGGACTATACAGAGGGTGGATGGTTGGTGCATTCACAGTACTAGTGGCTCATCTGGAGGGCTGTGTCTAGAAGGAGGCAGCGGCGAAACAGCTCATCGTCCTCCTCACGTCCTTAGGGACTTGAGCCTGGTGTGTACCGACACTGCGCTCTCTTGGCAGCAGGCAGTGAGGGACAGGAGAAGAACCAAAGTTGATAGTGCCTTCTGTGGCACCTTCTACTTCGTCACTTTAATTCCCTTTAAGCTTCCCCACCACTCTGGAAAGTGGGAAGATTAGCCCCGTTTTCTAGCTGTTGAAATGAAAGCTCAGAGACAATGGTCATTTACCCAGGCCACATGGATTGAAGGGGCAGAACAGAGTTAGGATTCAGGGGTGTCTGACCCTGAAGTCCCCCATGGAACTGGGCCTCTGTGTTCTTGCTGTCACCCCATATCCCCACCAGGCACCCTCTCACTCACTCTGTTCACATCTCCCAGCAACCTCAGAGTTTTACCCTATGAGTTCTCAGACAAAACTTTAGAATTTATTATCAATGCATTTCTCTGCAGCAAAGTCTGGATGAATTTAAGATTAGGGGATTCGGTTACACTTTATTACTGTTTGTCATTAAAAATCATGCAAATAAGCCATGGAATAAAGTAACTTGTGTTGTTTTGGACACCAGATTTACATGTTTACTGGAAGAAAAATGATGCTGAACTCCTTCAAGGTGGTAATAAAATTTTGCCTCAGAGCCTTAGCTTTGTTGGTCTTTTTCTATAATTTACTCCACAACTTCCAAAAAATATTTTAAACTAGTTTATCATAAAACTCACACCAAGGGTTTCAAAACATCCTTTTGTAAAGGTGAAAAGAAGACTGAGAAGCTGCATAGGCTGCAGGCTGGGAGTGGAGAAGGAAAGACCTGCTGCAGCCATGTGACTCAGGGGCCTGAGAGGTGAATCAAAGCCTCCTTGTTGCCAGGGCTGAGACGGGGACAGGATGGCTTCTAGGCTTCCTGTCTTTGGATTTTAGTAGGAAGTTTCCAGGCTTTTGTTCTGAAACCCCCAGGTTGCTTCATTTAGCTTCCGACCTCCCTGTAGGAGGAGGTGGGCACAGAACGTGTTTGGAAGCGTCTGGGAGAATAAGGACCAGGCTAGAAAGAACCTTTGTTCTACCCTGACTCAGGCATCGGCCATCCTTTCAGAGCCCATTTCCACCACAGTTGGAAGAAGTAGTTGGGGTTTAGAACCCTGTGATTCCAACCCATGCTGCCCCTCCAAGAAGACACGGGGCGAGGCCCGGCCATACCAGTGTTGAGGTAAAGGATCTGAGGCTGGCCATCCTGGTAGATGAAAAGAGGGTTCAACCCAGGATGACCCCAAGCCTTTGGGTTAACTGCTGAGTTTGGTGTTTGCCCCAGATATTATACCCCCTGACTGTTTCAGTGCTGTGCTCCACCTTCCTCCTGGCGTGGTGGGGAAGGGTAGCCATGAAGCTCAGTTGGAGTATAGAGGAGGAGCCTTCTGGCTTTGTGAGCTCCTGCCCCTGGGGTCCTGCGGTGGTGGTCACAAGTGACACAGAGCCATGACAAGTAGCATTGTTGATGTTGATGATCAGAATTAGTAAAAATGGGCTGGTCGTGGTGGCTCATGCCTGTAATCCTAGCACTTTGGGAGGCCAAGGCAGGTGGATCACTTGAGGTCAGGAGTTTGAGACCAGCCTGGCCCACATGGTTAGGCCATCTACTAAAAATACAAAAATTAGCCAGGCATGGTGGTGGGTGCCTGTAATCCCAGCTACTTGGGAGGCTGTGGCAGGAGAATCACTTGAACCTGGGAGGCAGAGGTTGCAGTGAGCTGAGATCATGCCACTGCACTCTAGCCTGGGTGACAGAGGAAGACTCCATCTCAAAAAAAAAAAAAAAAAAAAAGTAAAAATGTATAAATCACAACACATGGTAAGTAACACAATACCAATCATAATTCACTTCAAAAACAGCAGCTTGAAATTAATCAGCAGTTGTGTTGTTTCTTAGAAATATCAGAAGCCACACGCTGTGTCTGAAAGCTTGTGAGTAAGAATGAGGAGGAGTGACAGGCAGATCAGCCAACGATAGAGGGGCTTCTGTGATCTGGGCAGGTGTCGCTGGTCACTCCTGGCTCTGTGGGCGTGGTTATGTCCTAACCCTGTGAGTTCTTGCTGCTGTCAGCACCGCATGGATGCAGGGATTCCTGGCTGTTAGTTACATGGCCAAGCAGCTTCTGAAAATTATCGTCTGTGGCCACAGAAATCCTTGACTAAGTGCTACGGAGTCATCATTATTATCCCATCACATGATTCTTCTTAATCCTTTAGAATCACTTGTTAAACTTTAATAGGTAAGATAATTTCATGCTCATTGAAGTAATGTAATTATACAGACTAATTCAACGCTATTAGAAAATTTCTGGGCTCCATTTATAATAACAGCTAATGCATTCTAAGTACAGTTTGTTAGGGAACCTTGCATATTCAACCCAAAAGAACCCCAGGTTTGCGCGTGAGCTTGGATGCTGAGCAGTGTTGAGTGAACTGGAGCCTACTGGAAGCTGTTCCATTTGTCCTTAGGTGACTTTTTTAGAAGTGATTAGACTTGGGGATTGTTTCTCAGAAATGGACTGGAGACCCATAAATCTACAACGATTTTAATTTTGGACACCAACCTGGAGCCCACAAAGACAACTTCCCACGAGTTAGCAGCAGTGCTGGGCAGTAGGGGGGCACGTGTGCTGAGGCGTGGGCGTGCCAGCCTTGCAGTGGAGGAGGGGCTGCTCTTTGCCACGTGTCTGCAGCTCTCTTCCGGTCTCTGGCTTGAACAGACTGGGGAGCCTGAGGTCACATTTTACTTGTCTTTTGGGAGGGAGGTTGGGGTAATCTGGGGCAAGGGGCTCAGCCAGCTGCCACCCAGACTTGAGTGCTCTGTTTGGTGGCACCAGACATGGTGAGGTGGGTGGTATTGAGCAGGGTGGGGGAGGCAGCAAAAGCCAGGCCTACAGAATTACACTTCTGTGGCCTAATGATTTTCAAAAACCATTTGCGAGATTGAGGTAATGTATTTCCCAGACTTAAGCAATTTACTCCTTCCCACCGTGCTGAATCAGGCTGTTAAATCCTCTTGCTGTGTGCGTAGAGCTATTGGCACCAGGGAAAAATGGTCAAGTTCAAGGCCCCTGCCAAATCTGTGCTCTTTTCTTTGGAAAGTGATGAGTAACTGCACTTTAAAAAAAAATGGGCTGGGCGTGGTGGCTCACGCCTGTAATCCCAGCACTTTGGGAGGCCGAGGTGGGTGAATCACCTGAGGTCGGGAGTTCGAGACCAGCCTGACCAACATGGAGAAACCTTGTCTCTGCTGAAAATACAAAAAATTAGCCAGGCGTGGTGGCATTTGCCTGTAATCCCAGCTACTCTGGAGGCTGAGGCAGGAGAATCACTTGAACCAGGGAGGTGGAGGTTGTGGTGAGCCGAGATCGTGCCATTGCACTCCAGCCTGGAAAACGAGCAAAACTCCGTCTCAAAAAAAAAAAAAAAAAAAGAAGATTTTAGGAACATTGGAAAATGTTAAGTGAAGAAAGCAGGATGCCAGATTGTACATTCAGTAGGATCTCAGGAGAAACAATGTCTGCATAGAAAAATACTGTGGAAACTGCCAGCAGGTTGCAGGGCTTACCTGTGCTTGAGTGCAAGGATTAGATCCAGTGTCCCCTCTGTTCCTTTTCAGCATCTTACCCGTTGCCCAGGGTGGTGACACCTGGGCCCCAGGTGAGAAGCGCCCCAGAAAGAGAAGCACATGCATGCTGGCCGTGAGTCATGGGCCTGCTAACTTGCTTGTCCTGTAACCTTGGGCAACTTCCTTCCTACTGGGAGCCCTAGTCTCTTCATCTGTATAGTGGCCCAGTTACACTATCTCAGAGGAGTGAGGGTCACTGCCAGGACTCCGTCACCTGCGTAAACACCTGGCAATGTGGGCATGTGGCAGTCTAGATAAACCATAGCCTTGTGGTGGTGATGGGGTCATTATAAAAATGCATTGTTTCTTTCACAACCAGGAAAACATTACACATAAAAGAACAGGGCAATGACTGGAGGTGGAAAAACAACGCAGCCTACCTAGCTGCATGGAGACCTATGGGAACATCCACTGGACCTTAACTTGGCTTATGGGAGTCAGGAGGGCTTCCTGGCGGAAGGAGTGTCTCATGGGAGACAGGAGAGAAGAGTAGGAGCCAACCAGGTGGAGACAGAGGAATGTACTTCAAACAGAGAGAAGGCATATGTAAGGCTGGAGGTTCAAGGAACAGAGTGAGTTTGGGAAACGCACCTAGAAAGTGGCGTGCAAGGACGATCGTGATGGGAGATGAGGCTGGGCAGGTGAGTGGGGCCTCCGGAGTCAGCCACTGACTTGACACCTGGTGCTGTCTGTGTTTGCCTGCAGGTATGGAACGCCGTGGACTCCGGGCACTGCCTGCAGACCTACTCCCTGCACACAGAGGCAGTGCGGGCCGCCCGGTGGGCTCCCTGTGGCCGGCGCATCCTCAGTGGTGGCTTTGACTTCGCGCTGCACCTAACAGACCTTGAAACAGGTGCGTTTCTTGTGTCACCTCCCTGAGGTGAGTTCTAACCCTCTCTTCTCTTTTTGTGTTGTAGGAACCCAGCTATTTAGTGGTCGAAGTGACTTTAGAATCACTACCTTGAAATTCCATCCAAAAGACCACAACATCTTTTTATGTGGAGGCTTCAGCTCTGAAATGAAAGCTTGGGATATAAGGACTGGCAAGGTAATAGCCATATTCCTAACTTGGCCTTTCCACCTGCCAGCATGACCGGTGTCCGCTCTTGCAGGTGATGAGAAGCTACAAGGCGACCATCCAGCAGACCTTGGACATCCTGTTCCTCCGGGAAGGCTCCGAGTTCCTGAGCAGCACAGACGCTTCCACCCGGGACTCAGCTGACCGCACCATTATTGCCTGGGATTTCCGGACCTCTGCCAAAATCTCCAACCAGATTTTCCACGTAAGAAATCCCATTTGGCATTGCTGTCAGTTCTCTGACCCATTTGTGGCTCTGCTGTTCTCAGGAGAGGTTCACCTGCCCCAGCCTCGCCTTGCACCCGAGAGAGCCCGTGTTCCTGGCACAGACCAATGGCAACTACCTGGCCCTTTTCTCCACTGTGTGGCCCTACCGGATGAGCAGACGGCGGCGCTATGAAGGGCACAAGGTACTTCTGTCCTTGTCCCCCAGGCGAATGCTGGCTTGCTCACCCACTGTGTCCCTCTCTGCAGGTGGAGGGCTACTCAGTGGGCTGCGAGTGCTCCCCAGGCGGTGACTTGCTGGTGACGGGCAGCGCCGATGGCCGGGTCCTGATGTACAGCTTCCGCACAGCCAGCCGAGCATGCACACTGCAGGGGCACACACAGGCCTGTGTCGGCACCACCTATCACCCCGTGCTGCCCTCCGTCCTCGCCACCTGCTCCTGGGGAGGGGACATGAAGATCTGGCACTGAGCTTTTTGTCACTGAACCTTCCCGATGCCAGCTGGGCTCTTGGACTCCCCTCTTCCTCAAGGGTAGATGAGAGGAACGAGCACAGAGGTTGGCTGTGGGTCCTGGGTACCACCTTCTGAGCCTCAGTTTCCTCATCTGTAAAGTGGGGAGAAAAGTCTGTTTGCCTCAGGAGTGTGAGGACTACACTAGTGAAAGCGCCTGGCGGGCAGCCGGCGATGCCCAATAAATGTGTGTTTTGCTGTTTGTTAAGTGATTTCAGCAACAAGTGTGCATTAGCAGCTTCTTCTCGCCTCC